CCAGCCTGGGCAACAGAGGGAGACTCCGTCTCAAAAAAAAAAAATAATAATAAGTTTTACCAGGAGGAAGCGTGGTGATTGGGTGAGGGTAGGGAAGAAAGAGGGTTATTGGGATTTAAAGGTTTCCAGGTAGCAGTAAGATGGATGGTGCCTTCACAGACTTATACTAGAGAAGAGATGGCTTTTTGTTGATGCTTTTCTTTGTGAAGGAAGGCAGTAGGCACAGCAGGTCAGAGTGTGACATTTTCAGTCGGGTACCCCTGACCTTAGAGAAGTCACCTAATCCTGGGCCAAGGGAAAGCGACAGAGGCCAACAGTAACTCCGTCTACTAAAATACCAAAAATTAGCAGGGTGTGGCGGCGGGCGCCTGTAATCCCAGCTACTCGGGAGGCTGAGGCAGAATTGCTTGAACCTGGGACGCGGAGGCTGCAGTGAGCCGAGATCGCGCCATTGCACTCCAGCCTGGGCGACGGAGCGAGACTCCGTCTCCAAAAAAAAAAAACAAAAAAAAAAACCACAAATGTTCTAAATGGATGGGAGGAGAATAAACGCTGGAACGACAAGGACGAAGGCCTTAGGTTGCGCAAACTCGGATGTCACTGAAGTTTTTCTGCCTTTGCGCTGCAAACGTGTCTCACAAATGTGAACAAACAGAATTCCTCGGGCGTCGCCCGTTCGCCGTCGGCCCAGATACCGGACTCGCGCGCGTTAGCCCGCAAGACAGGACTCGGCCGCGGCCCGCGCAGCGGCTGAAGCGCCGGGGCAGTAACGGCGGACGTCAAGCAAGTCCGGCCGTCGGTTACTCAGGGCCCAGGAATCACGGCCGCCCCGCCGCATTCTCAGCGGCAACATGTCTGCGACGGCGGCCCTAGGGCTGCCGGGAGAGCCGCGGCGACGTCAGTTCCTCCTTTCGGGGCTCTGATTGGTCAGAGCGCCCGGCGCTTCTGGTTGGCCGGCCCTGCTATCATCCCAGAGTGCATTGCGGGGCCGCTTCCTTTCCGCTCGGCTGTTTTCCTGCGCAGGAGGTGAGGGAGACTGGGTCCTGGCCTTTGGGCATCATCCAGCGCCATCGGCCTGGCGCTTCAGCCAACGCGGGAGTGGATGGGCCCCTTCTTCTTCGCAGACAGCGTTCGGCCGCTGCCCGGGCTCTAGGCGCGGCCGGACGGCCCAGTCTGGAGGGTTCGGGGCGGAGGCCCGGGGGGGTGCGCGCGCCCGGGGTCCGGCCTCTCACTCGCTCCCCTCTCGTCCGCAGCCGCAGGGCCGTAGGCAGCCATGGCGCCCAGCCGGAATGGCATGGTCTTGAAGCCCCACTTCCACAAGGACTGGCAGCGGCGCGTGGCCACGTGGTTCAACCAGCCGGCCCGTAAGATCCGCAGGTGAGCCCTGCGCTCGGGGCTGCCCCTGGGGCAGGGTGACCGCCGCTGCGCTTCTCTCCACCAGACGTAAGGCCCGGCAAGCCAAGGCGCGCCGCATCGCCCCGCGCCCCGCGTCGGGTCCCATCCGGCCCATCGTGCGCTGCCCCACGGTTCGGTACCACACGAAGGTGCGCGCCGGCCGCGGCTTCAGCCTGGAGGAGCTCAGGGTGAGTACTGGCAGCGCTGCGGTGTCAGGAAGCCTGTCTCCATCTCTCTCTGGTTCTGGGGCAGGTGGCCGGCATTCACAAGAAGGTGGCCCGGACCATCGGCATTTCTGTGGATCCGAGGAGGCGGAACAAGTCCACGGAGTCCCTGCAGGCCAACGTGCAGCGGCTGAAGGAGTACCGCTCCAAACTCATCCTCTTCCCCAGGAAGCCCTCGGCCCCCAAGAAGGGAGACAGTTCTGTGAGTACACGGCTCTCTGGCCGTCCTGGTGCAACCCCACTTAACTCTTCTCATTCACCAACAGGCTGAAGAACTGAAACTGGCCACCCAGCTGACCGGACCGGTCATGCCCGTCCGGAACGTAAGTGAACACTTACTCAAATCCAGGCTTCATGTGGGTTTAACAACCTGTCTTTCTCTTCTAGGTCTATAAGAAGGAGAAAGCTCGAGTCATCACTGAGGAAGAGAAGAATTTCAAAGCCTTCGCTAGTCTCCGTATGGCCCGTGCCAACGCCCGGCTCTTCGGCATACGGGCAAAAAGAGCCAAGGAAGCCGCAGAACAGGATGTTGAAAAGAAAAAATAAAGCCCTCCTGGGGACTTGGAATCAGTCGGCAGTCATGCTGGGTCTCCACGTGGTGTGTTTCGTGGGAACAACTGGGCCTGGGATGGGGCTTCACTGCTGTGACTTCCTCCTGCCAGGGGATTTGGGGCTTTCTTGAAAGACAGTCCAAGCCCTGGATAATGCTTTACTTTCTGTGTTGAAGCACTGTTGGTTGTTTGGTTAGTGACTGATGTAAAACGGTTTTCTTGTGGGGAGGTTACAGAGGCTGACTTCAGAGTGGACTTGTGTTTTTTCTTTTTAAAGAGGCAAGGTTGGGCTGGTGCTCACAGCTGTAATCCCAGCACTTTGAGGTTGGCTGGGAGTTCAAGACCAGCCTGGCCAACATGTCAGAACTACTAAAAATAAAGAAATCAGCCATGCTTGGTGCTGCACACTTGTAGTTGCAGCTCCTGGGAGGCAGAGGTGAGGGATCACTTAACCCAGGAGGCAGAGGCTGCACTGAGCCAGGATCACGCCACTGCACTCTAGCCTGGGCAACAGTGAGACTGTCTCAAAAAAAAAAAAAGAGACAGGGTCTTCGGCACCCAGGCTGGAGTACAGTGCCACAATCATGGCTCACTGCAGTCTTGAACTCATGGCCTCAAGCAGTCCTCCCTCAGCCTCCCAAGTAGAGGGGTTTATAGGCACGAGACCCTGCACCCAACCTAGAGTTGCCTTTTTTAAGCAAAGCAGTTTCTAGTTAATGTAGCATCTTGGACTTTGGGGCGTCATTCTTAAGCTTGTTGTGCCCGGTAACCATGGTCCTCTTGCTCTGATTAACCCTTCCTTCAATGGGCTTCTTCACCCAGACACCAAGGTATGAGATGGCCCTGCCAAGTGTCGGCCTCTCCTGTTAAACAAAAACATTCTAAAGCCATTGTTCTTGCTTCATGGACAAGAGGCAGCCAGAGAGAGTGCCAGGGTGCCCTGGTCTGAGCTGGCATCCCCATGTCTTCTGTGTCCGAGGGCAGCATGGTTTCTCGTGCAGTGCTCAGACACAGCCTGCCCTAGTCCTACCAGCTCACAGCAGCACCTGCTCTCCTTGGCAGCTATGGCCATGACAACCCCAGAGAAGCAGCTTCAGGGACCGAGTCAGATTCTGTTTTGTCTACATGCCTCTGCCGGGTGCCGGTATTGAGGCACCCAGGGAGCTGTTACTGGCGTGGAAATAGGTGATGCTGCTACCTCTGCTGCTGCACTCACAGCCACACTTGATACACGATGACACCTTGCTTGTTTGGAAACATCTAAACATCTAGTAGATGACTTGCAGGCTGTTGGCTACCAGTTTCCTGTCTGAGGTGTATATGTTAACTTCGTGATCAGTTTGTATGTTTGGGACTCTTGTCCTATGTAAAGTTAAGGTGGGCCGGGTGCAGTGGCTCACGCCTGTAATCCTAACACTGGGAGGCCGAGGCGGGTGGATCACCTGATGGTGAAACCTCATCTCTACTGAAAATACAAAAATTAGCTGAGTGGTGACACACGCCTGTAATCCCAGCTACTTGGTAGGCTTGAACCCAGGAGGCAGAGATTGCAGTGAGCCGAGCTGCACCACTGTGCTCCAGCCTGGGTGACAGCGAGACTCAGTCTCAAAAAAAGTTGTACAAGGTGGATGGTTGGAAGCTTGAGCCTAGGCTCGAATCCCTCTCACGTGAGAGGGCCTGAAGATTTCTGGTGGATTCCAACCTGGCTGAAGACTGGCCGTGGGGGGTGCAGGGGTCTCCAGCGCTCTGCCCTCCAGCCTGCTTCCTCCCTGCCCACACCGCACTAGGGGAAGGGCCTTTCCTGCTGCCTGCGGGGCCGCACCTGGAGTAGGTAATGCCATGTGGTGACGTGAATGGAGCAGAGGTCTGTGCCCCATCACACCGCCTTGCTGTTTTTACTGTGGGACAAAAGCACTCTGATCTGCGTGTTCCGGGGGCCCTCCTACCAGCCGACTTGACGGGAAGTCAGGGTTCAGGTATCATCTGTGCACCTGGGGCGGGGTAGTCTGCACTGAACCTGCCAGAGTCCCCTCCTCATTTCACTGAAAGTCACAGTCTCCAGGGCTGTGTTGCTAACCTTACGTTCTCTCCGTTTGCTTAATCTATTAAGAGCCCTAACAGGAGAGGATGGGCTTTCTCTGTTGTCTGGGGCCCTGCTGTTGGCCGGTGCTCTTAGCAAGAGGTCATTTTTCTAGGTTGCGCTGGGACATTGTGAGTTTGGTGAGGGTCATGGATGTGGGCTGGGCTGGGCTGGGCTGGGCCGGGCTGCCTGCTGCCTGCTGCTCCCCTACCTGAAATGCAGCTAGTGCGGCTCTGCCCTTCCTGGGGCTGAGGAAGGCTTCTGCAGGATAGCTGGGGGGCTGGGCAGGTGGGTGAGGCAGCCTCCCTGCTGACACTCAGTCCTTGTAGCTGGAGCAAGATCTCCTGATCCAGGTACGGGCCTGTCTGCTCCAAGAAAGACTCTGCCACCAGATGCAAAGGGGCCCTTTGTTTTAACTTAGTCCCTGGGGACCGCCTGATTCAGCACCTGTCGGCCCAGGATACCCCGCTGGTGGGGACAAGTGCCTGAGTGTGGGCCGTGCCCGAGTGTGGCCATCCCTGAGTGGGGCCGTCCTGACTAGGAAGTGGCTTTTCAGTTGTGATGTGTGGGCCTGACCTAGGGGGCGCTGTGGAACCCGGGCTGGAACCAGCCCTCTGTGCCAGGCCGCAGACAGGTTCCGCCGGCCCTGAGGGGCAGCTGCCATGGCGTGGGTCACTGGGAGCTGAGAGGAAGGGCCCCCACCGCACCTCAGGCAAAGCGGCTCTGGGAACACCTTGATTTCGTCCATGTGAGCCGTCCCAGGGAGGGCAGCCAAGCTGTGAAGCCTGAGAAACTGACCTGTGTGCCACGAGCTTGTGGTCTGCTGCCCGGTGGAGGAAGTGCAGGTGCGCCCAGGCTCCTCATTCCGTTTTGCAGGATTCCTTCGGGGTGTGAGCATTTCCTATTCAGCCTGTCGCCCCCGGGGAGCACGGGCTGGCTCTGTGGTGCCCGTGGCCTTTTGTAGAAGCGTTGGTTTTACGGCAGGTTCATCTCTGGGGCAGCCTCCCACAGTGGGTGGGGCTTTGCCAGCAGTGCCCACGGGGGTCATGGGGCCAGGCGCGCTCCGGCGCCTGCAGAACTGATCGGGGATAGTCTCAGGAGGCGCTAGTCACGTGCCCCGGTGATCGGGGATAGTCTCAGAAGGCGCTAGTCTCCTGCCCCGGTGATCGGGGATAGTCTCAGGAGGCACGAGTCGCCTGCCTCGGTGATGCACCGTTTCTCACACCGGCTGCTCTGGCCCGAGCTAAAGGGGAAGACGTGTGCGGATAGGAGCTGCACACAATTTTCCTCCATGTATTGTTTATTTTGCTTTTTCTTTTGGCTAGACATTAGGAATTTCAGTTTTCCCAAGTTGTATTTTTCCTTTTCTATTTTAAAATTATCATGCAGGGCTGGGTGAGGTCGCTCACGCCTATAGTCTCAAAACTTTGGGAGGCTGAGGGGGGAGGATGGCATGAGCCCAGGAGTTTAAGGCTGCAGTGAGCCGAGATCGCTCCACTGTCCTCCAGCCTGCATGACAGAGCGAGACCCTATCTCAGGAAAAAAAAAAACAAAACTATTATGCAGTAGTTTCGACCCTGGAAGACGAGTGTGCATCTTTGAGTTGTAACACGTGTACCTCGCCCATCCAGGCGTAGTTTCATTTGGAATCTGGTTATCCTGTAGTTGCTTTGTTAAAAATATATGTAATTGCAAATCATTTAAAAAGGAAAAAAATAGGCCAGGTACAGTGGC